GGATACCAGCTCTTCCCTCACACTGGCCCTTCCTCCTGAGTGCTGGCTTCTATCACAAGGCCCCCCCTTCCCGGGCACTGCTCCCGCCCCCTGAGCCCCGCCTCTGCCTCCCAAATGCCCCTTACTCCTGGTGCTGGCTCTCCCGCACACTTGTGCGTTTCCTGGGCGCTGCCCTCGCTCCTCTCACACTATCTCTACGCTGCCCATCCACCCTGCGCGCGCTCCGCCCTCTGTTCTATCCTTCCCCAGCCCCTGATAGAGAACCCAGAACACCAGCAGGCAGTTCCCCCAAAGCGGAGGGATGGAAGCAGCGACTTGGGTTCCTCCTTGGGCCCAGCCAGGGAGAAGCGACCCACGCCCGCGTCCCAGGAGTAGACTTCCCGGCACCTGGAGCTCCCTTCCCTCCGGCCTACCCCTTCCGGTGCCCTCCCCAACCTCCACCCCCGCACACCCCGCAGGCCCGGTTGCTCCAAGTGCACCTACCCACGGGAGCCCCGAGAAAAGGAAGGATGAGGAAGACGGCCCCAACCCTCTCCGAATCCTTCCAGCTTTGCTTTTCACCCCTGACGGGGCAGAGGGGCCTTCCCAGGCCTGTCTGGGCCGCTCGTCTCTTCGGAGGGGCAGAGGGGAGGCGGCTCCTAACGGGCTGACCCGGAGGAGTCCGATGTAGACAGCTCCGCAGCCCCCAGCCCCAACCCCTACGGAGCTCAGGCGTCTGCAGCCCCTCCTGCCTGGGCACGGGGAACCGCGAACCCGGGCCGGCCCCTCCACGTGCCAGTAGACCCGCCCCTCCCGGGCGCCCCTCTCCGACCCGGGCATCCGCAGGGAGCCGGCGCGGGCTTGCGCCTTCCCAGCGCCCCTTGCCGCCTCTCGGGAGGCCCCGCGCGGACCCCAGCCTGGCTGGGCCGTCCCCTCCGGATGGGCCGGCGGGCGGAGCAGCGCAGAGGGCACCGCCCTCGGCCCGCCCGCCGGGGAGGGGACGCGAGCGGGAGGCTGCGCCAGCGGCGCCCGCCGGGGGCCCGCCGCACTCTGCTCTCGGCCTCCCGGGCTGCGGGGACGGGACGGCTGCCGGCGCGGACTTTGCGGGCCGGGAGCCGAGTCCAGGACAGAGCCGGAACCGCCGAGGGAGGCGAGAGGGCAGTGCGCGGAGATGGCGGCCGCGGCGGCGGAGGAAGGGATGGAGCCACGGGCGCTGCAGTACGAGCAGACCCTGGTAAGTGAAGCTGAGCTGAGCCCCAGGAGTGCCTCGAATGCCCCCATCCCCTCTGTTGCTCCAGATGTATGGCCGGTACACTCAGGACCTTGGGGCCTTTGCCAAAGAGGAAGCTGCTCGGATTCGCCTGGGAGGGCCTGAACCCTGGAAAGGTCCCCCTTCCTCTCGGGCTGCCCCAGAGCTCTTGGAATATGGACGGAGCCGTTGCGCCCGATGCCGCGGTGAGAACTGGGGTGGGGGCAGGGGACCTGGCATCCTCCCCCTTCTTCCCTTCCCTGCACCCAGTCTGTTCTGTCCGCTGCCACAAGTTCCTAGTATCCAGGGTTGGTGAAGATTGGATCTTCCTGGTCCTGCTGGGGCTTCTCATGGCATTGGTCAGCTGGGTCATGGACTATGCCATTGCTGCCTGTCTGCAAGGTGAGGGTGACAGCTGGCAGGGGGAGGACTGGCACTGGGGGTCCAGCAGGTCCTCTTCCCACAGCCCAGCAGTGGATGTCCCGGGGCTTGAACACCAGCATCTTGCTCCAGTACCTGGCCTGGGTCACCTACCCTGTTGTCCTCATCACTTTCTCAGCCGGATTCACACAGATCCTGGCCCCTCAGGCTGTCGGTATGTTAGAAGAGAAGGGGAGGGCAGAGGCGGAATGCCTCTCCTGAGACTGTTCCCTCTCCAGGCTCTGGCATCCCTGAGATGAAGACCATCTTGCGGGGAGTGGTGCTGAAAGAATACCTCACACTCAAGACCTTTATAGCTAAGGTCATTGGGCTGACCTGCGCCCTAGGCAGCGGGATGCCGCTTGGCAAAGAGGTAACTGCAGGCTGGGGAATGAAGGAGTCCCTCCTCCCGACTCACCGCCTGCCCCACCCCGCAGGGCCCTTTTGTGCATATCGCAAGCATGTGTGCTGCCCTTCTCAGCAAGTTCCTCTCCCTCTTTGGGGGTATCTATGAGGTAAGGGGAACCCTGGGGCAAGTAGGGGGCAGAGCTGACCCCCTCTTGCCACCACTCTCGCCAGAATGAATCCCGGAACACAGAGATGCTGGCTGCCGCCTGTGCCGTGGGGGTGGGCTGCTGCTTCGCGGCACCTATTGGAGGTAGGCAGGGCTCCTAGGTCAGTCCAGCCCCAGCCTCAAGTGCTGGTCTCCCTCCCCCTCACAGGCGTCCTCTTCAGCATCGAGGTCACCTCCACCTTCTTTGCAGTGCGGAACTACTGGCGGGGCTTCTTCGCTGCCACCTTCAGTGCCTTCATCTTCCGGGTCTTGGCAGTCTGGAACCGGGATGAAGGTGGGGGCACCCAGGGGATGAGGGCAGCCCGAGGCCTGCCTCCCTCTGCTGTTCTTCCCTTTAGAGACTATTACAGCCCTCTTCAAAACCCGATTCCGGCTCGACTTCCCCTTTGACCTGCAGGAGCTGCCAGCCTTTGCTGTCATTGGGTGAGGAGCTGAGGGGGCTGGGGGTATCAGAGCCTTTTCACTCAGGTGCCTCTTCCCTTTCCAGTATTGCTAGTGGCTTCGGTGGAGCCCTCTTTGTCTACCTGAACCGGAAGATTGTCCAGGTGATGCGGAAGCAGAAAACCATCAATCGCTTCCTCATGAGGAAGTGAGTGGCTCTCGGCTCCTCTCCAGGCTGCTACCCACGACTGATGTGAAACCTACGACTCTAGACGCCTGCTCTTCCCGGCTCTGGTGACCCTGCTCATCTCCACGCTGACCTTCCCCCCTGGCTTTGGACAGTTCATGGCTGGACAGGTAACCACAGGCAGAACAGGAGTTTTGTGCTTTTTCCCAGCCTGAGGCACCCTGTTCACTCTAGCTCTCACAGAAAGAGACGCTGGTCACCCTGTTTGACAATCGGACGTGGGTCCGCCAGGGCCTGGTGGAGGAGCTAGAACCACCCAGCACCTCACAGGCCTGGAACCCACCACGTGCCAACGTCTTCCTCACCCTGGTCATCTTCATTCTCATGAAGGTGGGCTCCTCACGTGTACACTGCTAACCTTTCTCTTCGCCTTTGAACCACCCCCTGCCTGCAGTTCTGGATGTCTGCACTGGCCACCACCATCCCAGTTCCCTGTGGGGCCTTCATGCCTGTCTTTGTCATTGGTGAGTTCTCAGCTGCCTGCTCACCCAGCCTGGCCTCTTTCTCTTCCCACCCCCCTCCCTGAAGGAGCAGCATTTGGGCGTCTGGTGGGTGAAAGCATGGCTGCCTGGTTCCCAGATGGAATTCATACGGACAGCAGCACCTACCGGATTGTGCCTGGGGGCTACGCTGTGGTCGGTGAGTGCCTCAGGTCCCATCGGCCTTGGGAGACCCTGAGGAGACTGAGTGTGACTGTCCCCAGGGGCAGCTGCGCTGGCAGGAGCGGTGACACACACAGTGTCCACGGCTGTGATCGTGTTCGAGCTCACAGGCCAGATTGCCCACATCCTGCCTGTCATGATCGCCGTCATCCTGGCCAACGCTGTCGCCCAGAGTCTGCAGCCCTCCCTCTATGACAGCATCATCCGAATCAAGAAACTGCCCTACCTGCCTGAGCTCGGCTGGGGCCGCCACCAGTACGGAGGGCTGGGTGCCAAGGGGGCTGTGGACCACAAACCAAGCGCCTCTCTCGGCCCCCAGGCAGTACCGGGTGCGTGTGGAGGACATCATGGTGCGGGATGTTCCCCATGTGGCCCTCAGCTGCACCTTCCGGGACCTGCGTTTGGCACTGCACAGGACCAAGGGCCGAATGCTGGCCCTAGTGGAGTCCCCTGGTGAGGCCAGGAGGGGTCCCAGGTGCTAGGGGAGCTCCTGAGTCCTTCCACCTGTTCTGTCCAGAGTCCATGATTCTGCTGGGCTCCATCGAGCGTTCACAGGTGGTGGCATTGTTGGGGGCCCAGCTGAGCCCAGCCCGCCGGCGGCAGCACATGCAGGAGCGCAGAGCCACCCAGACCTCTCCACTATCTGATCAGGAGGGTCCCCCTACCCCTGAGGCTTCTGTCTGCTTCCAGGTGAGGGGAAAAGCCACAAACGCTTCCTAAATGTGGCCTCACCAGCCCCTTCCTGCCTATGCAGGTGAACACAGAAGACTCAGCCTTCCCAGCAGCCCGGGGGGAGACCCACAAGCCCCTAAAGCCTGCACTCAAGAGGGGGCCCAGTGTCACCAGGAACCTCGGAGAGAGTCCCACAGGTAAGCCCATGTCTCCTGTGTCCACAGAGCCTTGCCCCCTGGGGCCTTATGTTTGGGAACACAGGGAGCGCAGAGTCGGCAGGCATCGCCCTCCGGAGCCTCTTCTGTGGCAGTCCACCCCCTGAGGCTGCTTCGGAGGTGAGTGGCTGGAGCCTGTCCTCCTAGCTTGCATCTTTCTGGTTTGGCTCTAACAAAACTGAAGAAGTTGGAATCCTGTGAGAAGCGCAAGCTGAAGCGTGTCCGAATCTCCCTGGCAGTAAGTATGCCTGCTCTTCTAGCATCTCGGCGCCTAGCTGCCAGCCTCCCTCCCTCTCTACTAGAGTGACGCGGACCTGGAAGGCGAGATGAGCCCTGAAGAGGTAAGGTGCCACTGGACTCTGGACCCTGTTTCTCTCCCTAAACCTCATAGTCTCTTCCCCTCAGATTCTGGAGTGGGAGGAGCAGCAACTAGATGAACCTGTCAACTTCAGTGACTGCAAAATTGATCCTGCTCCCTTCCAGCTGGTGGAGCGGACCTCTTTGCACAAGGTAGGGCCAGCAGCCTGGCCCAGGGCTGGTCTGTGGAGCCAGGCATCGTTTTTCCTCTGCTCAGCCTTGCCCTCGAGGGAACTCTGGACCAACGAAGCAACAAAGACAGGGATTGAGCTGGGTGGAAGCCAGAAGGCCAGGCCAGGGTCAGAGCTAGGCGGGAGGCCACCACAGCCCAGCAAGGTTGATACGCCCATGCGGAAAAAAACGGGTGAGAAACAGGCAGGATAAGAAAATGCAATAAACAAGCCAACAAACATCCAAGTAGGGGTGGGGAGACTGCAGAGTAGAGATAAACAAAGATGAGAAACACCCAGTGGGGGGCTTGGAATGCCAGACCCCAGAAAGTCTGCCTTAATGTGGGCCGAAGGAAAACTGGTACGGACGCGGGAAGATGGCTCAGCAGAACTGCAAAGCAGCCTGCAGAAATGCGGCGAGGAACTGAGCAGACTGCCTGGGGTGGGCGAGGCAGACCCCAGAGGAGGCCAGGAGCTCTCTGCGTCCAGGACTCCTAAGGGGGGCAGCCTGCATTGGTAAAATGGCTCCTGGGACCAGCAGAAGCCAAGGGGTGTTTTAGCTAAACTTTTGACAGGCATAATGTACAAGCCTTGAAGCGTTGGGGGGTTTGGGGGAGGGGATAAGCAGCAGGTAGATGTACCCAAAACCTGCAGCTTGGGCATTCAGCTTACACACAAGCTCTGCCTAAGAGCCAGTATAGCATGGACAAGCGGAGACTGAGGCAGGAAGCATAGGGGACAAAAGAGAAACAAAAAGGCAAAAATAAAGGAACTTAGAAGTCCTTGGATGAGTGGCAAACTGCAGTGCAGTTGCAAGAAAAAAGGTAATAGGCCTGAGAGGGCTTTTATCTAAAGCCCTTCTTCCCAAAACCTCTGAGGCCTTTCCACAATGATCTTACTCCTCAAACATCCATGATGATGATCATGCTGACATTTTTCGAGTGCTTGCTATGTGCGAGACACTGTGCTAAGCTCTTCAACTGTTTAATCATCACAAGCACGCACTTAGATATTGCGATCCTCCAGTTTTTATAGATAAGAAAACTGAGATTCAGAGAGGTTGAGCAAGTTGCACAAGGACACACAGCTAATAAGTAGCAGAACTGGCGCAGTGGCTTACACCTGTAATCCCAGCACTTTGGGAGGCTGCAGCAGGTGGATCACTTGAGGTCAGCAGTTCGAGACCAGCCTGGCCAACATGGTGAAACTCCATCTCTACTAAAAATACAAAAAATTAGCCAGGCGTGGTGGCAGGCACCTGTAATCCCAGCTACATGGGAGGCTGAGGCAGGAGAATTGCTTGAACATGGGAGGTGGACGTTGCAGTGAGCCGAGATCATGACACTGCACTCCAGCATGGGTGACAAAAGCGAAACTCCATCTCAAAAAAATAATAATAAGTAGCAGAACTGGGCCTGGAATCTAGGATGGTCTGACTCAAAAGCCTGTGGCCTTAACCATATTAATACACAGGGAAACTGAGGCATGCAGCGAGGAGGTCACGTGCCTGAGTCAGCACAGCAGAGTCAGGCCCAGAGCCCAGATTTCCTGGCCCTGCTCCCAGGATTCTTTCAGAAGGCCATGTTGTCCCTCTCCATGTCAGTTCACTGTTCCCAGGCCCAAGAAGTATGGGCCCTCCAATGGGTTCCATGATGTCTAATTGAATTAAATGAAAAAGAACAAAGTAGATATTTGTTACAAACTTAAAAATCAGAAGAGAAGAAGTCTTTGAGGAACCAACTAACAAAAGTACAAAGAACTAGAAGTGATAAGAACATAAAAGATTAGAATTCAAAATGTCCTTACAGGCCTGAGGAATCAATAGGTAGTCGCCCAATTAAGTTCAGGAGGGGAACATTCAGATAAGAGAGAGAAAACACTGGAGACTACTTAGGAACCCGTGCAACTGGAGATCGCTGTGCCGGCTAATAAGTAATTCATTCAGAGGCCACCCACGGAGAAGCAATGGTAAAGGCCAGAGTGGCGGCCACAGCTAGGGCCAGACCAACTGAACCCAAATCCTTACTCTGCCACATGCTGGCTTGCTGTGTACCTTGGTAAGTTTCTTAGCCTCTCTGTGCTTCACTTTCCCGATCTGTAAAATGGGGATCACACCTCACTGGGTTTTCTAAGAATTAAAGGACTTGAAACATGTGAAGCACTTACAATAGGGCCTAGCACACAGTAAATACTCAATATATGTTAGGAATTACTGTTACTACTCCTACTACTTATACTGAGAGATGAATTTTAAAAGATAGCATATGCTGGGCATGGTGGTGGGCACCTGTAGTCCAAGCTACTCAGGAGGCTGAGGTGGGAGGACTGCACGAGCCCAGGAGTTCAAGTCCAACCTGGGCAACATAGTGAGACTGTCTTCTAACACAAAAATTTTATTTATTTATTTATTTTTAGACGGAGTCTCACTCTGTCACCAGGCTGGAGTGCAATGGTGCGATCTTGGCTCACTGCAACCTCCACCTCCCAGGTTCAAGTGATTCTCCTGCCTCAGCCCTCCCGAGTAGCCGGGATTACAGGAGCGTGCCACCACGTCTGACTAATTTTTTATATTTTTAGTAGAGACAGGGTTTTACCATGTTGGCCAGGCATGAGCCACTGCGCCCGGCCCAGAAAATTTTTTTAACTAAAAAAAATTGTTTAAAAAAAATACTGTAATGAGAGAAGAGCTGAAGTGTGGAAGAAATGAATGTTTTCAGAAAAAGAAGAGTGATTATGTGAAGCTGCAGGCTGGAAGCTGGAGTACACAGTAGAATGTGAGGCTATAAAGACAGGCTGGGGTTGGCTTGGGAAGGGTCTCATGGGCCTTCTAGGGAGTCTGGGCTGTACTCAAGTTTGACAAAGGGCATAGGATAAGCAGGGCCAGACTGGAGGGAAGGGAGGCAGAAAGAACCCATCAGGCTGTTGCAGCCCCAGTCTTAGTGAGGATAGTGAGGCTACAGTCAGTAATGGCCAGGATGTTTAGGAAGTGAATTGGTAAGGCTTGGTGACTGTCAGGGGCAAGTGGTTTGCAAACCTGAAAGGCATATCGCCCGCCAGAAGCTCACCTGGTTAGGATTGTGGAGAAAAAGAAAATTCAAGGGAACTATTTAATAGGCTCCTTGGGAGAAGATGAGAGGGGTTATTTGACCATAAGAAGACAAGGCTAAGGGATTAGTAACATAGGAAGCCTTATAATAAAAGCGTTTCCCTCTGAAGTCAGACAAGGAAATTAAAGCTAACTTGTAGCACGTAGGACTCCAGTTAGCCAGAAGGAATCGCTAACCACATGACAACTGTGTTATAGGTATTCAAGAAACACAGAAGAACTTTTTTTTTTTTTTTTTTTTGAGACGACAGCGTCTCACTCTGTCACCCAGGCTGGAGTGCAGTGGCACGATCATGGCTCACTATAGCCTCTGCCTCCTGGGCTCAGGTGATCCTCACAACTCAGCGCCCCCAAGTAGCTGGGACTGCAGGCATGCACCACTATGTCTGGCTTTTTGTGGAGACAGGGTTTCGCATATTGCAGGCTAGTCTCAAACTCCTGGGCTCAAGCATTCTACCCGCCTTGGCCTCCCAGAGTGCTAGGATTACAGGCATGAGCCATCGCGCCCAGAAGAGCTTATTCTAAAATTGAACTTCTTGCCCCTCTAAGTACTGTCATGCCATGGGTGGAGAAATTTAGGAAAGTTCTGGAAATCCCTCCCTAAAGAATTTCAAATGTGTAAGAACATTTAAAAAGTGTTAAGGCAATTTAAGTGAGTTCTGAGTAATTGGTACACAAGAAGCTGTTATTACTGCTCATCTTGATTCAAACATTAAGCGAAGAGGCTTACAAGTAAACTCAGAACAGTGAGATAAATGATAGGCCAAAAATTCCAGGAACTGCTGAGTCAGGAGAGCGTTTTTCAAGACATCTGGCCCCAAGAAAATCTACTTAAAGCATAAGGAGAACTGGCTGACAATTTCTGAACCCCTGGTGATTATATGTGAAAGCTTAGGGGAGGGCTTAAAGCAAGAAAAACATGGGAAGATGGGGGTGACCGTTGTCCTCCTGGACTGCAAGCTGCATCTCAACAGAACTTGGGATGCTGCTTGGACCCTAGAAAAGGCAGACTGTATGAGAGGCATAGCGTGCTTCAGGCCAAGACTGGAATGCCAGAGCAGGGGAGAGAGACTCCAAACCTGGCCAGCCAGGTAGGAGGGCAACTGAGAAGCAGTGGAACGAGAGGCATAGGATTCAGGGCCCAAGTGCCCTTAAGGTCGGTGTGGGCTCTCCCTTCTCGGTATATCTGCAACTAAACAGGACTGGGGTTGTGCGTCCCTCTCCGGTGTGATGAAAAGTGACTGGGGCTGCACAGCCACTCCTGAGGACCCGCCTGGAACAAGTCACTTCACTGTTGAGCCCCATGCTGCTTCTCCTAATGCTTAGTTCTCAGGACAGTACTGGAATTAAATGATAATGTAAGACCTAGCACGGAGCCTGGCCAATCACTAGATTTCACG